TAGGAGCTGGGATTACAGGCATGTGCCACCACGCCCAGCTAATTTTTGTATTTTTAGTAGAGATGGGGTTTCGCCATGTTGGCCGTATTGGTCTTGAACTCCTGACCTCAAGTGATCCGCCTACCTCAGCCTCCCAAAGTGCTAGGATTACGGACGTTAGCCACCGCGCCAGCCTGGCTAATTATTTTTGCCTTGATGTTTTGAGAATTTTTTTCCTTTCCTTTAAAATCTAATAGTTTCATTAGAATGTATTTTGAAGTTAATTCTTCCTGGTAATATGTTTACTCCCTGGCACATTTTCTTAGAGTATAGTTTTAAATACTGGTTTTCTTTAATCAGCAGAAATGTTTTTATTTGCATTTAGTTTTCTTTTTACATTAGATTTGAATGGCATTGGTTTGATTGGTTTTTTTCTTTTTCCTACTTTTAGGCATTTTGTGGACAGAGTTCATTGTGTACCCCCTCCTGTTAGTATAGCATCCTGCACCTTCTTTAATGGATGATGATATTGGTAGTGGGGAGGAAAAGGGGAGTTAGCACCTATTTGTGCAGGATTCTTTTTTTTTTTTTTTTTTTTTTTTGAGACTGAGTCTTACTCTGTCACGCAGGCTGGAGTTCAGTGGCACGATCTCGGCTCACTGCAACCTCAGCCTCCGGGTTCAAGCAGTTCTCCCGTCTCAGCCTCCTGAGTAGCTGGGATTACAGGGGTGCGCCACCACACCTGGCTAATTTTTGTATTTTTAGTAGAGATGGGGTTTCACCATGTTGGACAGGCTGGTCTCAAACTCCTGACCTTAAGTAATTTGCCCGCCTGGGCCTCCCAAAGTGCTGGAATTACAGGTGTGAGCTACCGTGCCTGGCCTTGAGACAGGGGTCATGCTTTCTCACCCAAGCTGGAGTGCAGTGGTATGATCATACCTCACTATAATCTCAAACTCCTGGGCTCAAGCAATTCTCCCACCTCAGCCTCCTGAGTATTTATGACTACATGGTTGTGCCATGATCCCCAGCTAATTAAATTTTTTTTTTTTTTTTTTTTTTTTTTGTGGAGACAGGGCCTATGTTGCCTTGCCTGGTCTCAAGCTATCCTCCCTGTTGGCCTCCCCAGGCTTTGAGATTATAGGCATGGGCCGCTGCACCTGGCCTTAATCTCAGCTAATTGTTGGGGAAGGCAAATATATATTATTGATCTTGCTTTCCTTCCTGAGAAATTCACGTCTCCTGGCTCTACAACAGTCAACAGTATGGTCTGGTCTTCATCCTGCCTCTGTGACTGCTCATCATCTTTCATGGCTCTGTTTTCTTTGCATATCTTTTAGATGTTGGCTTTGTCTTCTCTACTTATTCTCTGGCCACTTTGAATTCACTTTGATTGCTTTAGTTGCCATCCATAATAAATAGAAATCTTTATTCTAGATCTCTTTCCTGAGCTCCAGATCCATGTGTCCAGCTGACTACAGAATATCTCCAGTTGTATGATCTGAAGCCCCTAACTTTTTACCCCTTAACTTTGATCCTTCTACAGGATTTCTTAAATTGGTAAATGGCATCAGCGTATCAATGATTACCTCCACTCCCATCCCCAAATCCAGTCAGTCAGGTATATATTACCTACCAAATATAACTCATTATTCTTCTGAAAATATTTGCCTCACTTGTTTCAGAAAATGGAATCATCAAGACAGATAAAGTATTTGAAGTGATGCTGGCTACAGACCGCTCCCACTATGCAAAATGTAACCCATACATGGATTCTCCACAATCAATAGGTAAGCTTTAGATTTCTGAAAATATCATAGTTACTGTATCAGTAGTTCTCTTCTTCTTTTGCAGGTTTCCAAGCAACAATCAGTGCTCCACACATGGTAAGTTAAGTTTGTTCACTTGGTTACAAATGGTCTTAATGAATATTTTGTTTTCTTTTGGCAGCATGCATATGCGCTAGAACTTCTATTTGATCAGTTGCATGAAGGAGCTAAAGCTCTTGATGTAGGATCTGGAAGTGGAATCCTTACTGCATGTTTTGCACGTATGGTAAGAGTTTTATTTCTCACTCTGGCCCCAACAATGAGCTACTGAATTGTTTTCTCTTTTCCAGGTTGGATGTACTGGAAAAGTCATAGGAATTGATCACATTAAAGAGCTAGTAGATGACTCAGTAAATAATGTCAGGAAGGACGATCCAACACTTCTGTCTTCAGGGAGAGTACAGCTTGTTGGTAAGTATCAGAAAACTTTAAAAATTTCTTCAAGGTTTTTAAAGCATAGCTGTTTTTCTTTCAGTGGGGGATGGAAGAATGGGATATGCTGAAGAAGCCCCTTATGATGCCATTCATGTGGGAGCTGCAGCCCCTGTTGTACCCCAGGCGGTGAGTCGGGATTTTTTCTGTTTGTGTGTTTTGTGATGTATGTGCTTTTTTTTTTTTCTTTTAGCTAATAGATCAGTTAAAGCCCGGAGGAAGATTGATATTGCCTGTTGGTCCTGCAGGCGGAAACCAAATGTTGGAGCAGTATGACAAGCTACAAGATGGCAGCATCAAAATGAAGCCTCTGATGGGGGTGATATACGTGCCTTTAACAGATAAAGAAAAGCAGTGGTCCAGGTGGAAGTGATTTTATCTTCTGCTCTTTCTTCTACTAATGTATTTCTCTCTTTTTTCCTCACAGGGATGAATTGTAAAAGCAACATCAGCTTGACCAGTATAAAATTACAGTGGATTGCTCATCTCAGTCCTCAAAGCTTTTTGAAAACCAACACCATCACAGCTTGTTTTGGACTTTGTTACACTGTTATTTTCAGCATGAAAATGTGTGTTTTTTTAGGGTTTCTGATTCTTCAAAGAGGCACAGAGCCAAATTGGTAGAGGAAGGATGCAAAGTATAAATTTGTGTAATATTACTTTAACATGCCCATATTTTACTTGGAAATATTAAAAGAAAGGGTTCTGTAAAATGGAAAACTTAGTTTGTGAATTGATTTTGAGGAGTGGTTTTTCTTTTCTTGGACACTTAATTCTGTTCTGATATTAATTTATCAGATTGCTTTTGTGCATTGGATAACACCACCATTCACAAGTTAAGATTCTTGGTATTTGGATATCTGTTAGATGCTACTAAGAAAATAGAGATGAGCTTTCTTTTTAAAGCTTTTGATGTGGTGTCATAGAATAGCATGTTGTAGATACAATCAGCTGCTTTGTTACCTTAAAACTAGGCATTTGTAAATATTAAACCATAAGATGGCAGGTGATGTCCTGTAAACACTCAGCTGTTCAGATTGGACATAACTGACTTAGTTCTTCCCTTCTCTCTCTCTCAAAATTATAGGAGACTTGTAGTTTAGTGTGGTTTTCTGTTTCTAATTTGCTGCTGATAATGTATATGAACTTAACATGCTGTGTAAGCTGTGTCCTAGTTCTTGAACAGTTTATGCAGTGCTGCTTTGCCAAATAAAGTTAAAAGTAAAAGAGGCATTGGTTGTTTTTGAATATAGAAGGAAGAACAG